TTAAAGGTATCAGTATTCAGTCTTGGAATCAAGTGGCACTAGAGCTCTTAAGGCTTGGCGGTTTTCAGGACCTACATCACAAGATACAGAAGTGGTGTGGCTTGGAGCTCGTAAGACTCGTGTCTGGTCCAACCAGGTAACTTGGGGCCCCTGGCACCCATATCAGACTTTTCTCATCTGCAAAATGTGCTGCTTGGAGTGGGTGATTTATTTAGTACTTCCCAGGCCCAAAGTTCTGAGTCTGTAAGATGTAGTGGGGTTGACCAGCATCTCCTTTTGGATTCTCCTTTAAAACTCATTCCTTTGAAAGGAGATTGCTAAAGTCAAACCTTAGAATCCAACCCTTTGGGCTATGATTTAATGTTAAAATGCTGTACCCTTTCCTTTCCTCCTTTTTCTCCTTTACTACTTCTATTTTGTTTCTTTTTCGAAAAAATATACCTTCTTTTAAAATTTTTCTTCATTTTTCCTTCTTCTCTGTAAATTATCAAGGGCCTTTGAAGAGAATTCTTACATGTTATTAAGAAATTGCAGTCAGGGAGCCCTCTGTTCCCAGATCATTTAGAAGATTGCTTTTCCTTTTGTTAAATACAAAAAATTGTCAACCTGTATTGTTAAAATGTGCCAAAAACTGCATTCACCAATAAAAAATGTCAGCTCTCATTATTGCCCAGATATTATTCTTTTCAAAAGCGGAGCACTCTTGCCAGGCTTTCTAAACAATCTTCAGCTCATTCATCTTCCTGGTTTTGTTACATTTTGAACCTCTCTGGGTCTATATAAGGTGGCAGCCTGTCTTTTAAAAATTAATGGATTCCAAATGCCATTCAAACCTATTTCCGCCCTTAACCTCCTCCTCTTCTCCCCAACCCTGCCTGTTAGGAGTCTTATGTTCTGTATAAATATTGAGCTGGAGATAGTTTCTAAAGAGGTGTTTGGACCTTTAATTAACATTGACAGCCTGTCTGCTTAGGATTTTGCTCTGCTGTCTCCATGGAAAAGTCAGGTAGGTCAGTATGTGGGGGAGGGACCTCTGCAGTGGATGTGTTCCTGGCGGCTGGCCCTAGAGACACTGCACTCTGAGCCAACCGTGAAGTCATTTTGAATTTAAGGAGTCTTGCTAATCCAAGGCAATGTGTCTTAATTTGACAAAGTAAAGGCTGCCCGATAAGCAAGCCTCACTACAAGTTCTGTGAAACAGGGGGTGTTTGTAAGTTTAGATTGTGCTAGAGAAATGTGGTGATGTGGAAGAACGGGCTCATTTTCTCCTGTTTACTCCCTTTCCCACCCCATCCCCCTCCTCTCTCCCTTCTCTCTTACTTACTTTGGCCCAAATCAGCCCTGCAGTCTGGCCTCTGCAGTGGCTTGATGTGAAATTTGAGAAACATATGTAGTTTTCTATTTCAGGAAAATGATCTCAGGGATTGAATGTGTTTTTTTGTTGGCTGTTAAGCTCTGATCTTGCCCAGTGTGGTTTTTTGATGATGGGAAAGAGGCTTCGAAGTGCTTTTTATCAGAATTTCATGTAATAAAACTTAAGGTTTGGTTTCTTTATTTTGGCCCCCAACCCCCTCCCAGGCTCAGGACACAATGTCGTCTATTCTGTCAGAAGTGGGAAGAAGTACACATTGTTCATATTACAATCACTTCTTTGCTGCTTGCACACACATATATAAGAATGGCCACTGTGTCTATCCTTCACAAAAGCTATTTTAAATGTAGTTCAGTGGAGGACCAAAGGTCTGCGTAGTGTCTCTTACAAAGGAAAAGGGATCTGTTGGGGGAAAAGTCTGCCTTTGTTTTGCCTTGGAAGGGCCAGTATTTTTCTTTGTTCTAGAGGTGAGTGCCAATAATGGGCCTAGTGCCCTATCAAGCAAACTTCATTAATCCAGCCCTGCAAAGGGTACACTGATCAGATAAAAGGGACCTACATCCTCAAAGCTCAAGGTATTTGTTTTTAAACTTTTTTCTTACTGTAAATAAATATCACTATTGTACTTAATCTCATATTCATAATTGTATTCCTTTTCTTAAAGAGCCTTTACATAAAAGCTTCAGGCCCTACAAAATCCGAGAGCATCCTTCATGGAGGAAGGATAGTAGACTCGAGGGTGAGTGGTTGAACTTTGGCTCTGGTGTAAAATGCCCACCCTGGGACTTATTGTGTGACCTTGAGCACGTTACATACCATTTCTGCACTTCATTGTCTTATTTATATTTCATGGGCTTGTTGCGGGATTGAACAGGTTCAAGTGTATAAAGCTCATAGTACAACCTGCTAAGGACTCAACATTAGCTATTCCTGCTGCTGTTTTTATTATTTGTTGCTGGCGTATAAGACCTAGGCAAATGGAGCTAAATACTATTGTCTACCATTAAAATATTCACCTTCTGGAGGGAATAGTGCAAGGGTAACTTCAGATTTGCATTGAAAAACCCATGGACTATCACTTTACATATTTATTTCCTTACCATCTTCAACCCTTATCCAGACAGCTCCAAATGCACATTATTCAGAAAATTGGTGATATTTTCACAGCACTGAGACTAAGCTCATCTCCTGCTGGTCCTTATCACTCACCAGCCTTTCAGCCACATCAGACATCTCCTCAATCTCTGGGCAAACCAGGCCTTTTCATGTCTTCTTGACTTTGCACGTACTGTTTCCTCCCCGCAGAGTATCATTTGCCCTTTTTTCTGCTTGTCAACTGCTATTCACCCTTCGAGACCCAACTTAAATATTATTTGTGAATTTTGGGCAGTTACACAGACTCTTTTGGGCAGTTACACACTACTGTTTCATTTTTCCTATAGTTCTTCAAGAACTTCTCTCATTGTAGTGTAATTATTTCTTGACATACATTTTTCTTCTAACAGCCTAGGAGGTCTTTGGATGAAGATACTACAGTCTATTCACTTTTATAACCCCGGTACAGAGTGCATGACACGTGTTAGGTGTTGAGAAATCTGAGAAATCGACTGGGAAGAGTTTTTTTTCATACCATTATATTTTAAAAGCTGCAATAGTTTGTTCCAGAAAAGTTATATTTTTCCCTTGGTGTATATTCTAATTTAAAAGGTGTTTTTAATGCCTGATTGATCTCCAATCTGTAATGACTTTGTAGCATTTTCTTTGTTTCCCTGCATTCAGCCTTCTGATTTAAGCAGATAATGCTTGGAAACACCTGTTTAAGTTGTATCTTCTTTGCTAGTTGTAACTTCATGAGTACAGGGACCATATATGTTCTGTTCACAGCTCTATCCCCAAGTCCTAATACAGTGGTTGGCAGTTCTAGAGGTAGAAGAAATTATAATAATAATAGTGCTTGTATTTTATGCTTAACAGAGCACTTAACATGCTGGCCACTATTGTGAGTATTTTAGATACATTAACCCCTTCAGTCCTCCCAATATTCTTATGTTATATGTATTATAATTATCATCTGTTTTCTACAGATAAAGAAACAGACTCAAAAGAGGCTAAGGAACTTGCCGGTGGTCACACAATGATTGGCAGAGTTGGGATTTTAACCTGGGCAGTCTGGCTCCAGAATTCAGGCTGTTTGCCATAATGGTTCCTTGCCTCTGATTAGTACTAATTAGCTTAGTACTTGTTTGTTAACTAATTATTAAAGGAATCCAACAGAGACCTATTTCTCTAATGTAAAGAGTTCATTCATTAGGCAAATAATCACCCTAAGCCAGTTGTTCTGGAAGTATGGCCTTCAGACCAGCAGCATGAGCAGCGTCACTTGGAAATACATTGGAAATGCAAATTCTGTGGCCTCACTCCCACCCTACTCAATCAGAAACTCTTGGGAGTGGGACCAAATAATTTGTGTTTTAAAAAAATCCTCCAGAAGAATCTGATGGATGCTAAAGTTTGAGAACCACTGGCCAAGACTCAGCCATTTTCTCTGGAATTTTACCCCTGATTTTTGCTTTTCTTAAGAAGTCATAATTTTGGGTGTCTCACTTTTGCATACTCCTGATTTTTGTGACATTAATGTGGGGACTAAGCTCTAACCTCAGTGAATGTTTTTGCTAAAGTTTCTGAGAAATTTTGAAGGTTTCAGGTGTGTCTGTAGCTTGACAGTGTTTGTTTCTTTTGATTTTTTTTTCCTGTGATAGCTTTTAGGATCAGGAAATTTAAAAAATATAGTACCTCCTCCATTCAGCCCTGCTGTCTCAGACTCCCCTAACTGGTGAGTGAAGAAGGAGCCCAGAGGTGCAGGGATAACAGAGAAAGGGGAAGTAGCAGAATCAGTGAGTGGGGAATCAAAGTTTGATGTTATCGCACTTCCTAGAAGTGGCCTCAGGTCCTTTGGACTGTTGGTTTACAAATGGTAGAAAAAAGGGACACTGGACTTCAAACTGGACTTGGAATCCCAGTTCAGTCTCTCTATCTATGTGATTCTAGGAAAGTAATTTTTCTGAGCAACAGTTCCCTCATCTTTAAAATGGGGATAATATTACTAATGTTTTAATGATGTGAGAATTTATGGAGATGCATGATGAGCACTCAATTCATGCTTGTTGTATCTATACTGAAGGAAGCTGTAAGAGATAGAGTTAGTCACTAGCATATTTACCAGTGAGTGTTCTAAGAAATGGATTATAGATTTTGCAGAGCAACAAGGAATCCACAGCATTCCACAATGGCTGGTATTCCAAGGATCGAAATTCTGGGAGGTTCAGTTGCAGAGAAAACTAGGCACCAGTTTGAATGCATTATGTCTTGAGTCTGCTTTTTTTTTTTTTTTAAAAGAAAGGTATCTAAAAGTGATTTAACAATGTCAGGATTTAGACTTAAGTTTTTTTCTGTTAAAGAGGCCATTGCTGAAAGTCAAGACCCAAGGACTGTACAAATATTGATGCAACTGTCAGAGATACATGGTATTTGACCTTCTATTAATAAAGACAAATTATTGCATTTCTGTGATATTTGAGTCTGCAGGAACTTCCCTTAATTCCACTGGTATTCCATTCCACGGCTACCAGGGCTGCTGGGACAAGGGACGTGGCGTTGTGTTTCTGATTTACGAGGTGGAATATTAGTCTGATTTACTAAACTGAAAGAGCAGGTTCAGATAACAAACAACATAGTGAAACTTCCTGAATAACAGCCACAGAAACAACTCATGTATTTGGTGGTATCACAACAAGTTTGGCTAGATTTATCCACAGACTAGAATACAAACCATGGAGGAAAGAAAGCAGGTAAGCACAAGTAAATAGAGGGCAAGGCAGATACTAGTGGACTATACTGGATGTAGGAAGACTTTGAGGAAGGCTTTTTTTTGCAGACATCTGCAGGGTGTAGGCAGTGAAGTGTTTGTTGTGACTATTTGCCAGCACCATCCCACTTCACAGGTGGGTGGGTGGTTCCTTTTCACCAAGATTTTAATGGCAGGTTGTGCCCCATAAAAGGGCGGGGCAGTATACCCTGTATTAGTTTAAAAAAGGTCTCAGCTTACACGGGACAGCATTTTTACTTTTTACCCTTGCCTTTGCTCATTCACAGGGAGTACTTCGGAATCAGCCCATCTAAGCCTCAGACTTCAAAGGGAGCTCATTCCTATTTGACAACAGTCATATCCATTTTGCCAACTCTTTGACCTTTGAAATAGCATCTACTCAGTCAGGTCTGACCTGTCAACTGTCTGTAAAAACCCATCCAGATCAAGAACTTGATATTTTCAAGAACACATCTAAAGGATGGGGGCCCTTCTAATTTTGTTTCTCCAGGACTTGTTTTGGGAGAAGCCAGCTGCTTCTTCTGGTCTTAATGGGATGGGATTATAGATGGGTTGAGTCTGTGAGGCCTCAACTTACATGATGATCCTGTGTCCTTTTATTATAGGTTGCACATGTTTTAGCCACTCATGGCAGCATTTTTCTCCAGCTACAGTCAATTTTGTCTAATTATTGTTGATCATGATTTTACTGTAAAAAAAAATTTTTTTTTTTGAGACATGGTTTCACTCAGTCAGTCTGGATTGTGCAGTGGCACAGTCTCAGTGCACTGCAACCTCTGCTTCCCAGGCTCAATCGATTTTCCTGCCTCAGTCTCCTGAGTAGCTGGGACTACAGGTGCACGCCACCACGCCTGGCTAATTTTTGTATTTTTAGTAGAGATGGTGTTTCACCATATTGGCCAGGCTGGTCTTGAACTCCTAACCTCAAATGATCCACCTGCCTCAGCCTTCCAAAGTTCTGGTATTACAGGCATGAGCCACCATGCCCAGGTTGTAAAAGTATTTTTAAAAAGTGTTTTCAGAGGCCATTTGCCATGGGAAAATGGGATATGTTGACCTTCCTGTTTACCTCCATTTGTGGGCTTTTGGTTGTGAGCATCAGTTCATATCCAGTTTTGGGGACCACTCTTGGGTATACTTTAAATAATTCAGATGTTGAAATTTTTCAGAATGAGAAAATCTAGAGAGAAGTCCAGTTTGATTATACTAGAACCTCATTTGCTGATTAAATTGTAAAATTCCTAATTGCAACTTGGTCATGTCTTTGCAAAATAGTAATAATAATATTAACTTCTATTTATATAGTGACTGTCTTCTCAAAGAACTCAAAACAGTGTCCTTTTCTGTATCCCTGCTATTCCCAAAACATGTTTGTGGCAATGTATGTGGCTTCAAAATGTGGATGTATCATTATGAAATATAAATGCATGTGGTGATGGTATTTATTAGAATCATATGTTATTGGAAGTACCTAACATTGGGTGTAAAGGAAGCCTGGTCAAGTTTCCAATAGAGATTTACAATTGGGCCTCTTTGTATCTCAGTTTCTTCATCTGTATAGTGGGCATAATAGTTCCTATTTTATAGAGTTATTGTGATGATTGTGTTAATACATTTAAAGCATTGACACAGTAATGCTGGGATAGTCCTCAAATGCTATTGTTTGCATCGGTTTTAGAATCAGTCTAATAAATATGAGTTTAAATACCCCTTTGTCCCTTGCTTGTTGTGTCGTCTTGGGCAATAACAGTAACAGTCAACACAGATGCTATTTATTGAATAATACTTATATGTCAGGCATTATATTAGGCCCAGGATATAAGTGATTATTTATCACTTATTCCTTTAACTTTCTTAAATAGGTATGATTATACTCATTTTATAGATGAGTTAGGTAAGGTTTAGAGAAGTTAAGAAACTTTCCCATAGTAACAGAGTTAGATTACTGGCAAAGCGGACTCTCTGAATTCTTGTTTTTGGTTACCTACTTAGGTTCCCCTGAACCACAGTTTCATCATTTGTAATAGGGATGACAATAGCTCTTTGTAAGGATTAAATATTGTACATAAAGTATCTAGCACTTACTGTGCATTCTTGACATGATATACAATGATATTATCCTCTCCAATTAGAGCTTTCCATATAATATAATTTTTTTCTTTGTGTTCCTTATGCCATGCATATATCTTTAGAGATTAAAAGACACTTCTTAAGAATGGATTCTTGCATTTCTGAGAACTTCAGAATCACACTTGTGATCTGACACAGTATATATACACTCAGGTATTGATGTGTGTATGTGTACTTTCCATTCTGTTCAGTCTAGAAGTGTATAGATGCTCAATCTGGGTGCTTTGTAAGGAACATCACAAATGTTCAAAATCGTGGATGGACTTGAACATGAAAATGCCTTGGCCTCAAAGTTTTGCTTTTCTGTTCTCAAAGTTGTTGAGGAAACTGGCTTAGTTAAAGCTAAGTGTTTAGAAACCAAGTGTGTTTTGGATGGTAAGGTGGAGTCAGCATTATATATATTAATACATTTTTGGTACCAGAAACAGCAACAATCCCTTAGTCTGGTGTGTGCAGATGTAATATGTTTCATGATATTTCAGCCTGTATTTTCTGTCTTAATAAGTGAAAGCACTGCAGAATTGGGCTGCAGGCCACTGCCCCATTTCTCTCCTTTTGTAGTCAGATCTCCCTTGTGAATGATAAACACCCACTCCTTTCATTTATTCACCCATTCACTCAACCTCCTACAATCTAAGCTGCATGCTTACCACCTACCTTAAAGAACACCAGTGATTGCTTATTGTGACTTACGTCATAAATATGTATTCTAGACATGACTTCTCACCTGAATATCAGTGTCACATCCTTCATAGCCTCAAAACTTTGAGGAAATATCCTCTTATGGCATACTTTAAAATTTGTAATTTTAAAGTAAGCACAAAGTACGTTTTGAGACCTTCATTTTTTTCTCTAACAATTCTGTTTTGTTTTTTTTTTTTGTATTCTGTATTTTTTGTTAAGTTTATATCAGGATGATTTGTCATTAGTGTTCTTGTAACATATTTTGGAGTTTTCCTTGTGCAATGTGGAAATAGTAAGGTTGACATTCTGCTTTTAACTCTTCTTTATAAACTATGAGGAATTCCCAAATAGAATGTTACCTTGAAAGACTCTTGACATAAGTAGAACTAAACCAAATATTTTATATAATTATTTTTATTTTTTATTTTTGAGATAGGGTCTTGCTCTGTCACCCAGGCTCAAGTGCAGTGGCGTGATCATGGCTCACTGCAGCCTTGACCTCCCAGGCTCGAGCAATCTGCCCTCCTCAGCCTCTCAGAGTGCTTGGGATTAAAGGCATGAGCCACCATGCTTGGCCTCTGTAATTCTTAATTATTATTTTATATATGTTATGAGTATGAGAACTAAGCAGTTCCATAAAGATGAGAATTATAATATCTCATTTTAGTAGTATTTTGCTTTGTATTATTTGACATTTTATAAAAATTCATAGTCTCAAAAAATATACAATGTTCTTCGTCAAGTAGCTAATACTCTCTTTCTTAGTGTTCGGTTTAACTATTAATCTTATCCTGTTAAATTATTTAAAATTTCCTAATAATTGGCACATAATAACAGTTTTTAATGTCAGCATTGATAACATTTTTCTGTCATAATATTCAACTAAGGGATGCATCTTCAATGTATAAAGCCCATAAGTAGGTTTTTTCACCCTAGATTAGATCTAAATTGCTTACCTGTTTTTGGAAGTGAATATTATGTTATTAACAATAAATTCCAAACTGCTTTGTATTACTGACATTGTAACAATGTCTTGATATGATGGAGACCCTTGCTATCACATTGTCATTGATCATGCACATTGATCATGCCCGTGTTGAAATAGGCAATGCCAGAGACAGACCAAAGACGAAACTGGTAGTGATTTTGGTGAACATTGTTGCCATGTTAAACTTGAGTATATTTCTTGTTGAACAACCCCATTTTAGAGATACGGAAAATGTTGTGAGGCAGAGATATTAAGTAACCCTGCCCAGAGTCGAATGGTTAATAAGTCCTTGCCAGGATTTAAGTGATAAAACAAAACTCATGCTTTTAACTACTATAGTCTTGTAAGCCACTCAACAAGTATTGGCCAGTTAAACTAATGAATTCCCTCAAGGAATTGATTCTAGTAATAGAGATAAATAATCAAGTCATAAGTCATGACTCAATGTGAAAAGTCTTGTGACTAAGGAATGAACAGTACAATAAAGGAAACATGAGGAACAGTGAATCGTGGTAGGATTATGGAGAGGAGGAGGAAGGAATGGGGGAGAGTGGGGCCTCAGAGAGGTGCACCAAGACTGGGGCCCAGGCCTTGCTTCCAAGGTACCATGGCGTTCTGTGTTTTTCCTTGTCTTGGGCATACTATTCAGTGTTTCGATTTATTTACTTGTCCTTACCTCCCACTAGGCTATAAGCTTTCTGACTGCAGAGGTAAATTGTGTGTCTTCATCACTTAGTGCAGGAAGTGGTAGCTAATGAGTTGGATATGTAGGGGCGAGTACAGTGGACAGGTGAAGTCAGGACATGATGGACAAAAGCATGAACATGAAAGAAGATGTGAACATTCGTTGCCTCTTTAGGAAATGGTCGACAGTGTGGAGTGGACAGAGCACGGACATGTAGCTTGGGGTATTGTGAAGGGATGGGTCAGCCGTGTATACTTATCTACCATGGTAAAAAGTGATATTATTAGATTTCTGAGTGCTTGCCTTTCCCTAATGCATCTTCATGTCTTTAAGGACAAAGATGTAGGACCAAGAGTGGGCTACATCACAGGAGATGAAAAGATCTGTTTGCATATTTGACCTCTGCTAATTATCAGCAGTGTGATAGTAGGCGTGTCATCTGACATCATCTTGCCTGTTGCATAGTAGACATTTGGTAAAGATTTGTTGAATGGATTAATTAATATAATTATATGTTTTTGCGGACTCTGAAGAATTTGAGATACAGCTATATAAAAGAGTTACTATTTATTGGTACATATTGCTTAGTATTTGGAATAAGCTTGGTAATTATTCACTAAGCAGGAAACAGGGTTTAGGGATTTCCAGGCATTAGGGACACTGAGCCTTGAGACAGGGTAGCAGCTCTGTGGTTCAGAGTGACTGGTCCACCAGGAACAGAAACAAGCTAGTATTGGGAGGTGAGGGAGTAACATTCCTTGGGAGGATTATTTGGCAAAACGAAGTAAGAATCATAGGGGCATAGGGTCATGGAAAAGGCTTCATTCTTAGTAGAGCTCTGGAGTACCCATCAAGTCTGGGTGAAGATGCTTACCTCCCTGAGAGGGCAAGCATCAGGAAAGCCTGGGTATGGGGGTCCCGGGCTCCTGAGGCCCAGGACTCATTGCTAGGATACAGATTGCACTGTCAAGTCCAGACTGTCACGTGTGAGTCTAAGCCTATTGTTTTGGGGCTTGCCATGGTCTGGATGGGGCCCCTCTTAAAGGTTATAGAGTTGTGGAAGAAAGGGACTGACACATTTTGATAGTCAAAGAGTAAAAGAAGCTATGAGTTACCAGTGTGCTGGATGCTTCTGAAAGCGTTTGACAAGTGCTTTTTGAGTTTTTAAATTAAATTACTTTTTTATTTTTGTCTTCCTCTCTATAAATCATACCAGAGAAGGTAACATTTTTCTCTATACTGACTTTGACAAGCCTAGACTATGCTTTGTCTATGTCCAGTGTACAAATGTAGAGAACCCATTCATTTCTTTACTCCTCACATATTTAGTAAAGTCCGGCTGTGTGCCCTGCCTTTAGGGGACACTGAGCAGAAAGCAGACTCCTCCAGACGATTGCATTGCAGTATAATTAGCACCATAACAAGAGTCTGGCAGATTCTAGTCTGTAGTAGCAAAATGAAGAGCAATCAGGTCTATCCAGGGAATGAGGAAATACCTCACAAGATAGGAAGTGACTGAACTCGGACTTGAAGGATGATCAAGAATCTGCCAGGTGGGTATGGGGGCCACCTGGCAAAAGGACAGCATATGGGAAAGCAGAGGCATGAAAGACCTTGGTGCATCCACAAAGCGTTGGGCACGTGAGTCTAGCCAGATCACAGGTTGTGTGTTGGGGAGCATTTAGAGAAGAGAACACAAAGTCCTCACGTGCTTTACTCAGGCTTTGGGCTTAAGGAGTGTTTCTGATGTGGGCTCTGGAGCCAGACTGCATGGCTGTAAGCCCCGGCCTCTCTGCTTCACACCTCTGTGATCTTGGACAAGTACCTTAACTTTCTGTTTCTCAGTTTCCTCATCTCAGATGATAATAGGACATGCCTCACAGGGTGGTTGTGAGAACCTGAATAACATCGTAAAGCACTTCAAACAGTGTCTGGCACATCAGTTGTTATTAATAATAATTATATAAGATAAAATTATATAATTCATAATGATGATGTTTAATTTGTAACCTGTAGTCAAAAAGTAGAACCAAATACAACTTGCAAGGGAACTGGATGCTTCTGGAAGAGTTTGATAAGTGTTGTTTGAGTTTATAAAGTAAATTACCTTTTTTACTTTCCAGGTAAAAAAATATACCTTTGGGAGGGGAACAACACACACTGGAGCCTGTCGGGGGGCGGGGCCACAGGAGGGAGAGCATCAGGATAAATAGCTAATGCATGTGGTGCTTAATACCTCAGTGATGGGTTGATGGATGCAGCAATCCACCACGCACACATTTCCCTGTGTAACAAACCTGCACGGCATGCACATGTATCCCGGAACTTAAGAAAAAAAAATACATTTTTTCTTTCCAGGACAGCGTCAGTCCTTAAGAGGCTAGCTCAAAGACTAGAGGAAAAATAGACTACTAAATAAATCAAAATTATTTAGTAGGGTATAGAGTTATCCATAAAGTGCTGGGGGTCACTAATTATTAAAGCAGATAGAGCACAGGTAGTTGTTGAGCGTAGAACAGCCCAATCAGAATGATGCCTCAGAAAGGCAGTAGTTGGCCTCCCAGAGTGGAGCATGGATTGCAGCAGGGGGCTGAGGCTGGAGGGGGAGAAGTGTTGAACTAATTCAAGGGATGTTGGAGGGCTAAACCAGTGTCTCTTCTGCTAAATCTGAGCAGAAGAGACAGATCTGGAAGCTTCTGGTAAGGTAGGCTTGATTGAGTTTGGTGAGAAGTTAGATGAGGAGGGTGAGAACCTAGCATCTGGGTGTCTGCTAGATAGATGCTGCTGCACCACACCAATGTCCGTGTGTCTGGGTACCGAGGTGGTGTTCAGGACAGGTCTTCTCCACGTACTGCCGCTGAGCTCACATCCACGCTGTGCATGCTGGGCTGAGTTCTCTTCAGGCTGTTTTCAGCTGACTTAAATGCAACACGTGATGATGAGCATATTTACATAATGTATGCCTGGTGAAATCACGAAAGATTGGAATTTCCCATTTTAATTCCATTTTAAAGATGCTTGTTAAGCAAAAGGATATAATTCATTTTTCAAACTGCTGAAATGTTATTTGGCCTCTTGAATCAAAGGCATTCCGCAAGTGTTTTCTTTATTACATGCCTTAAACTTTAATTAGAATTTAATTATAAGATCCTGAAGGCATGAGCAAGAGGAGCAGATGGGATAGTAAAAGCAGCTTAGTGAGGGAGGATTAAAGATTAAAAGTTGCTTGTTAATGGCATAAGAAATGAACAGAGAGCTAAATTACTATGCTTTTGTGCTATCCTGATGCTTTTTCGATTCTGTAACTTATTCCTGGTTGCAGGTTTTTCAATTCTGCAACTTATTCCTGGTTGGAAGTTGAAGAATCTCACAAATTAGATTTTTAATTTTTTGAGTTGCTAGAGTAGATTTGTACATAGAAAACAGGTAAAACCTGACAAAAAGGTGTTTTATGGCTAGTAGCACCTTGTACAATAATTTCTGCATTGTAGGGGCTTAGTGGTATTTACTGAATTGAACTAAAACTTACATCATCTCACTAGTAAACATCGAATGAGCATAAAATAAGATTTTTTTTTAGAGATGGATGGGGAAGGTGTGAGTCTATAAGTCCAGGCTAACCTGTCCCATGGAATGTTAGATACCTACTCAGGAAGGTAACTTGTATGAACCTCCCACCTTTAGCCTACCCCCCAGTCGACCTTAGTCATTTGCCCCACTTGGTTGGTTGGCTAGAGGAGTGGTAGAAATTTGGTGTGGGAAACACTTTGAGACTGCTCCTCATGTCACACAGTGAGGATGACCTGCTCTGCTCTCTGGTGCTATGTTACGATGATCTCCCGTTAGGCTAAATTATTCTACTTCTTAGTGCTTTTTCCCCTAGCTTTTTTTTTTTTCTTTTTGAAATCTGATATTTAGAGTCCTCTTCCCCACTTAATTGCAAGCTCAATGAAGAAAAACTAGAGAACAATAAGATAGAAAAGAAGACAAAAATGTAGTGAAACAAAAAGCATTCTATCTCCTATTTTCCAGGAACAAATGTTTTTTAAAAAGCTTTTTTAAGCCTGTTAATAGACAGTTGATTCTTCATTATTTGCAGATTCTTTGTTTGCAAATTTGCCTACTTACTAAATCTTATTTGTAACCCTCAAATCAATACTTGTGGCACTTTCACAGTCATTCGCAGAAATGCTCAGAGAGGAGGATAATTTCTGAGTCTCTCGTCATGCGTGTTCCTAGCCGATGGCAAATAACACAACACCCTGCCTTCTTGTTTCAGCTCTCATAGTGTAAACAAGTGTCCTTTTCGAAGTCTACTCGTGCCATGTTTTTCTCATTTTTGTGCTTTTTGTTGGCGATTTCACCATTTAAAATGCACCCCAAGCATTGTGCAAAAGTACTGTGTAGTGTTCAAGTACAGTGCAAGAAAGCTGCGATGTGCCTTACAGAGACAATAACGTGTGTTTGATAAGCTTCATTCAGGCAGGAGTTAAGTGCTGTTGGCTGTAAGTTCAGTGTTATTGACTCAACAATATATATTAAATGAGTTGTTTTTAAGCAAGAATACACATGAAACAGGGTTGCGTATTGATGAGTTGGCAAAAATATAACTGGAGGCTCAGAGGAACCTAGCCCTGTATTTCCCTTAGGAACAATGGTCCAGTGTTCCCTAATTTAATGTTTTTGGAGACTACCAAAAATAATAAGGTCAGCCATGTATCTTTCTCCTTTTCTCCTTGCTCTTGCTTGATCTTTCCATCTCTTGTTACCTCAATCTGTGTGTATATGATATGCATATATTTACTTAAATTATATATGCATATATTTAGCAATTATGATATCACATGATACACGATTCTGCAACCTGTCTTTTAACTTATCAATTGTGTTGGCCTTTGGGCTGTTTGCACTGAGATCCATTTGTCACCCTTGCCCTGCTCTGCAAGGGTGCTGTGTTACAGGGGGTTGACCCCTGCCCCCTGACAATTTGTCATCAGTGGGAGATGGCAAGGCAAGAGAAAGAGAAGCTGGAGTATTTGTCCCTCCCTCTGTCTGCCTTGGGCAGCATCTCTGGCAGTGGCCCCTCTACAGCTATCCCACCTGCAGGTTGGGTCCTCCATGGCTCTGTCATCGGCTGGTTGGTCCTGGGTCTCGAGCTTTAGCCCTGCCTTCTTCCTTTGTCCTTTTAGCTGATGGGTGGAAGAAGCTTCCTGCTGATGCTGATCTCTGAGTTTCTTCCCTGTCCCCTGGGTAGAGCATCAGATTTAAAAGCCAAGGCAAGACAAAAAATGAGAGAATGGTAGCAAAGATCCAACACTTTACAAGACCGCCTGAGAAAAGGGAGGAGGGGGTGGTTCGACACCAGGGCCTGCACACTGAGTGTGTGATGTTGCAGCTCTGCAGGCACAGATTAAGCAGCTAAGATGCCATCAATGCTTGGAAAGCAGCCGGTGCCTCTTGTCCTGAGCTTATTTGTCTGGAATATGATTCCCTTGAACCTGACTAGCTCATCCACGGGGAGAGAGAAAAAAAAATATTCTGATAGTTATCCTGACCAGGCTCTAACAGGGCCTCCTTCCCTAGGATATAATTTTTTCTGGCCTCTTTCCATTCACTTCTTCACATTAGGACCCTTTTCCCCCAGAGTGTGAGATTCCCTGAGGGCTCTAAAAACTGGAATGCTATACAGCATTTTAAGCCCCCTGTGTTGGCACAGTCCTTATTAAAAATGTATTTTCCTCAAGCCATGGCTGCACCCCCTGAAGTGTGGATTAACAGAAAGGCCTTCAGAGCTGGAAGACATTTTTGAAGAACCGCTGTACCAAGTGGCATTAAATATTTATTGCCTACTACATGTAAATTGTTCATCATCTTGTTTTAACTCTTGGACCAAAAGGTTTCTCATCTGCTTTCTGCTAAAGTGGAAATCACAGGAAAGGTACTCTTTACTTTGCTGTGGTATTTTGTTTTCCCAGGAATACGGAATATTTCTTTGTTCTCATAAGTAATACTAGAAAAGATTGCCTTGACTCTCAGCATTTCATTGGGAGGCCATGTGGTGTCATGATGGAGAAAAACTCGAATTCTGGGGCAAGTGCATTGGGCTTTGCCACCTGCAAGCTGTGTTGGCTTGAGAACCTGATACCATTTATGTTTGTTGTGCTGGAAAAATGGGACATTGCATAAATAGCAGATAGCACAATTCCTGGCACCCAGTAAGTTCTCTCTTTCTCCTAGGTCTTCTATTTGGGACTTTGCAAATACATTTCTAAGCAACCTAGAATAAAATATGCTATTAATATGCTGTTAATAATAACCAAAAGCACTCAGCTTAATCTTTACTTATTAAATAAAACTGAAATGTTGCTCAGACACCTTTTGCTGTTTTTGGAATGCCTTTGTAGACACTTTTGATCTTGCTTAAAAAACATAACAGCATTTCAAAGGCTTATCTTAGCTATTCTTATTCATACCTGAAAACCTACAGAGTTTGGATAATTTTGGCACACATATGTGTGCACGCATGTATATGTATAAATATTCTGTCTCTCTAAATATATATGTATATGCAGGCACATGTATAACTCTTTAAGAAATGTTTTTCTAATGTTTAATTTTCTTAAAGTCTGTACTTCACATCATTTTTTTCCCCAGAACTGTTTATCCTCACTCCAGACATGACCCTTGGAAAGGTGGCAGAAAAAACAAACGGCTGGTGTGTTTTGGGGCAGTCTGCATTCCTTTTAACTCTCTGAGACCAGGCTTATGCATGGGCTTTCAAGCTATTTGTCCAGAGGCCCAACCACTTTGATTTCTGCTTGAAAATTAGCCTGTTGTTCAAGCTCAGGAGAGCTTCCACAGAGCTTTCTTGGGTTCGCGAACTAGAGATCTATGAAGTGTTTGCTTTTATTTGTAACTTTAACCACGGCAGCCTTAACTGGACTTTTGTTTTCTTATTTAACTTTTATCCATGTAACCTTAACCTAAGTTCTTTTTCAAATCTCCATCCTCCCCCATCTCACAATTTCTAATCCCTCTTTTGTCCTTAGATTTTTCCTTCAAAGTCAGGATATGACATTTATATCTATGCTTTAGGAAGTATCTGAAAGCTAACATACACATAGAATTATGATTTTTTTCTTGGGTTGCTTAGGAGGATTAAACAAAGGTTTTAGAAGGCAGAATTCAGAAAAAAATTGATAGAAGTTGTGCTGCAGCTTGGAGGGGAGTGTGGATTTTAGAAAGCATAAGGACACTTTCATTTGTCCCTTTCATATGGACTTTTATTTCCTCTGCGAGAGGCCCAGGGGCCTGGCCTGTGGATGGTTTAGACAGGAAAAGACTGAAGGGATAACTGCTTCCAGACCTTCAGCCTTGAATGTTCAGCCATTATTCAAGCCGTTGAGAAAGGGAGCAAGAGGCATAAGGAGGCTTCGGGAGTTTCCATGCAGCTTCTCTGAGTTCCAGCTTGTGTGCATTGTTCTCCAAATGTGTCCCCAGCACTACTGAAAGGACTTTCATACCTCAACTAACCCTTATTGCAAGCCTGTGAAGGAAGAGTTTTTTATATATATATATATATATATATATAAACAGACAAGGCAACTAAAGCTCTGGGAGGTTACAGAAACTTAAGGCCTAAGTAGGGTTACATTGAGACCAGATTAATCAGTTAGTAGATTGTCTTTCTATTTCATCATGTGCTTCATTTCCTCCTTGGTTTACATGACCCTTCTTTGGAAATTTCCTTCTGGTAATATCTTAGTTAAATGAAATAACTAAGTTTTATGGAGTATCCATTATGTGTTAGGCATTGTTTTATGCAATATGCATCTATGTAGTGCACATTCTGATAGGAACCATGTGAAGAAGGTGTATTACCTCCATTTTAGACAGGAAATCCCTGCAATACAGAGGGTTAGGTAATTTGCTCAAGATCACACAGGACACAGTAGGTGACACCAGGATTTGAGCCCAGGTCTGATTCCAGAACTTATGCCATGCCCACTACACCAGCCGTCCTTATTAAGAGGAAGGCCATTGGTATGAGGCCACTTGAAATAGACATGGTAGATATGTGGCAATCAATGCAAAGGTATTGTCTTTCATGCTCTGTTGCAATCTCATTTCATTTCTAGCATTATAGGTATTTAAAGCAGAGGTAGGCTTGCTTTCTTAGTTTCAGTTTTCTGAGAAACAAAGATAGTAACAACAATGATGATGGATCTTGTTACCATATGTGAATATCTGTGTGTACTAGGCACGGTACTTGGTCTTTACACATGTTCTTCTAGGTTAACCTTATGACAACTCTGTGAAGTTTTCTCAAATTTATATCTGAGAAAGCACTCAGAAAGGTTGAGTCACTTGCTTGCCCACATCACACTACTAGTAAGTGGAGGAGTGAGGATTTGAACCTAAGACCTCTTACAATAAAATTATGTTCTTTCCACTCAGTATATGGGACATGTATCCCTGGGGGCACATGTGAGAACTATAATTGGTCTGTAAGATTATTGATGATGGTATAGGGATAGGGTGTTAAAGAACATTGATGCCCATAGTGAAAAAGTAATTCCCTTTCACTTGTCCTACCAACCATCTGGTTACATGAAAGAGGAAGTCTCAGTTAGGTGCCAGTATGCCTTTTACAATTCTAACAGAGAACAGGGCTCAGACTCTGAGGCTCGGGCAGGTAATTGAATCTAGAAGACCATGGTGACGTTCTTTTTGTTTTTATTGTATTTTAATATCTTCTCATTAAAAAATATTATAATGTGTTCATATATACAAAATAAATGTAATGTATATATAAGGTTAAAAGAATAATATAATGAGTATCCATGTACCTATCACCTATTGAAGCATTAGATTAATTTTAGTTACTATGGGAACCTTCTGTGTCACTCTTCCCATCCCAACTTCTTTCTTTCTCTCCTACCAACATCTTACATAATCACTGTATAACTATCAAAATCAGCCAGTTAACATTCACATAATACTATTACTCAGTCTACAGACTTTTTGCTAGTTTTGCCAGTTGTCATACTGTTTCATTTCCTGGACCAGAATCTAGGATCACACAATACATTTACTAGTCATATCTCCTTTGTCTTTGGAATAGTTCCTCACTCTTTTTGTCTTTCATGACCATGACGTTTTTGGAGTCTGGTTAGGCATTTTGTAGAATGTCCCTCACTTTGGGTTGGTCTGATGTTTCCACAATATTAAATTCAAATTATGTGTTTTTGGCAGGGAAGCTACAGAAATGATGTTGTGCCTTTCACAGTGCATCACAGCAGGAGGCACATGATGCCGATTTATCGTATCACAGGTGATGTGAACTTTGGCCAATTTGTTAAGGTTGTGTCTTCCAGTTTATCCACTGTAAAGTTACTATTTTTCCATTTGTAATTAATGATTACCTTGTAGGGAGATACTTTGAGATTATGTATAATATCATGCTTCTTATACCTTTGTCCACTAATTTTAGCAACTATTGTAAATTCTTGCCTGAAACAATTATTCCTGTGGTTTTTCCATATGGTGTTTTTCTATGATTATAATTCTTTCTATATTTATTAACTGGAATGCTTTGTAGGTGGCTTTATCCTCGCCACACACTTATTTATTCATTCAGTTGTTTATTTGTATCAGTATGTACTTACAAATTCTTATTTTATTGTCTGGATTATAATCCATTAGTATCATTATTTTGTTTTGCAAATAGTCCTTTTAACCAATGGGGATCCCTTCAAATTAGCTTTTCTATCTTTCTGACATGTCTCCATCTTTTTTAAGGCATTTTTGCTTTCTGGTGCCAGAAGATACCACTTTGTGCTTTACTTGCTCCAACCCTGAGAGAAGCCTCCTCTTGCTGTTCTGCATCCATTCCTCTCAGTCACTCCTTCATGCACTATAATATGATTTCCACTCTCCCCAGTGCACTGACACTTCCGTCACTTAGGTCATTGCTAAAGCAGTAGATATTTTAATTCTTCTATTACTGCATATCAGACATCTCTTGGCCCCATATCAGATCTTCTCAGGAGGACAGTAAAGGGAAATTGTACCATCTCTTGTTCCAGCTGCCGTGACCAAGTTTGCATAGACTCTGAAAAACTTCCTACAGTATAAGCTGACAGTACCTCACCTCATGCTGCATGCTTTTCCATAGGGCACCCCACGAGGTTCCATGGGGTTTCCTTGTGGTTGCTACCTCTGGATCTCACTCTGTTCCCACACATGTACAACCTGGATAGAGAATTAATGCCTCCTTTCTCTCTATCGTGGATGGTTCTGAGATACAGTTCATGTGGCTTGGGGTGTGGAGAGGTTGAGGATGATCCTATGGGATAGAGAACGAGTCACTTCTAGTGGGGCCATCTTGATACCACAACTTCATCTTGCCTCCCCCTCCTTATTATTTGTTTTATTCCCTTTGTCTATCAGTCCTCTCCTTCTCCCTAAGATTGCACTACCTGATGCAGTAGAACCCTCTTCCTTGGGTCTGCTGTCTCGGGGACCCAGGAAAAGATGTGCAGTGTTTAAACTCCTTCTCTATAATCTCTTAACTTTCACACTATCACATTTTCATTCATTTATTCCAATTCATTCATTCATTTACACCTTATTTATTGAGACTTTCCCTGTGTGAGACATTGTGTACAGGTAGACAAAAATCTTGATCTTATAGAAGTTATTGTATTTGGGGGAGCAGAAATAACTAAATAAAACCAATTCAGCTGAATTATAAGTGCTTTTAAGAAAATGCAACAGGGAGAGGGCAGAGAGTGGGCCACGTGGGGCCTGGCATTGGGATGGTTACCACATACACTCTGAGGAAATGACATTTGAACTGATAAGGGGTCAGCAAGAAGAAATGGGCTGAGAGAAGACTGATCTATTCACAGGAAAGAGGAAGTGCAAGAGCCCTCATTTTCTGTTTTGCACTAGAACTGCTTTCCTATGATTCTTCAGATTGTGCCACCTTTCTTCCAACTCCCATGCATTTGCACAGATTGTTTCTTTGACCTGGAATGCCCTCTCTGACTTACCAAGCTGGCAGATTTCTATCCTTAGCTCAGATCTCATCTAAAGCAGCTCTCCACCCCCAGGGACATTTTAAGTCCTTTTTCTGTTGTTGGTGTGCTGTGCTTTGAGCACAGTATTCATTTATAATAGTGATGTCAGTGTACGCCTTAGAATTGTTCACCTGCATCTCTCCTTCTTGGACTAGGAGCACTCTGAGGGCAGGACTATGTTTGTTTACTTTGTATTCCCAACAAAGTGCTTATAGGGATTTAAATCTATTTATTGATGAGTTGGATGGATGAATGGATGAGTACATGGGAGAAAGAGGAAAAATGATATATGAATTGAAATAAATAAATGAAAGAGCCAGTGAATAAATGACAGTGACCTGACCTTAAGGCGTTGTCTTGTTTGTGGGTGAGACAGGAGTATAACCATTCAGAGTACTGTGATGAATGCTTAGAGATTCTCAGTGCATGAATAACAGTGGCAGTCAGCAAGTTCTGCTCATAGATGCATATTGTTTCAGCTATTTCATGCTTATTTATTTAGTTTTTAAGAAATTCATTTAGGTACCAAACATAAAAAAAAACCCAGACTTGCAGCTTTCCAGATTTGGGGCCAGACACATGACTGTAATCCCAGCACTTTGAGGGGCCGAGGTGTGCGGATTGCTTGAGGCTAGGAGTTTGAGAGCAGCCTGGGCAACATGGCAAAACCCCGTCTCTACAAAAAATACAATAATTAGCTGGGCGTGGTGGCACATGCCTGTAGTCCCATCTCCTTGGGAGGCTGAGGCATGAGAATTGCTTGAACCTGGGATGTGGAAGTTGTAGCAAGCCGAGATTGCACCACTGTGCTCCAGCCTGGGCAATAGAGTGAGATTTCATCTCAAAAAAACCCAAAAAACAGATTTGGCAGTGCTGGACCCTTCTACATGGAGCTGGGGACAAAAATCTGCTGGAAAGTAGGAAATTATTAGAATAACTAACTGTATTAAAATATGTTGAATTCTTCTTGTCATGACTGTTTTGACATTTGTTTGTACTAGTTAAGGGAAAATGAAACTTCAGGTTGACAGCCTTTACCTTCCTTGTGCCATAATTAATTTGCTCTATTCTGTTTGTTCAGGAAATTCAGCTTTTGAAGGCCCAGAAAGAGGACTAAGGGTGCAGGTGGCAAGGAAAGGTTGATTTGTGGTGACCTGGCATACTGTATTCCATCTTTAAGTCCTCACCACAAGTAGGCCTTTATCCAGGTTCTTGTTACCTGGAAATGTGTGTTCATTTGGGGTATCTAGATGAGGCAGGACTTCAAGGAAGGGGATGGATAATGCACTTAATCTTCATCTTCACATAAGGATAGCTGCTCTTTATCTTCTCCCTCTGGAAGCTGCCATTGTGAGGCAGCATTAAGGTGGGAGAGGACCCTCTGGAGTTCATCCAGAACCCTCTGGGGGCACCTGTGTCCCTTCTGTTTGTCAGTGTATCAGCCATGGATCCTGCGTGAAACAGGTGGCACATTTAAATGGGGTAATCCGAGAAGAGTGGACAAGTGTAGGGAAACCACATGGATAGTGCAAGATGCTTGGCTATCTAAAGTGGGGCTGGTACTCTCTCTGGGCCTAAGGAACAAGGAGAGGGGCTACGAGCAGGCCCTGGGGAGATTGTTTTGTGGAGGTACTTACCTTTGTGACCTTTGGTGGAGAGCTGCAGCCATCCTACACTTTCTCCTAGTCCACTGATATCCCTCTGTGTCCTCCATTAGCTGAACCTGGCTGGAGGCCAGAGGCAGAAGAGCCCTCTGGTGTGCTCCACACCCATCAGCATCCTGGCTTACAAGGCAGGGTGGAGAAAGTTAGAGATTGAATTTGAAGAGCACATGGAAGATGTCTGGGACATCTGGGCATTCTTTCTGTGTGGTTGGTTCTTGTGGTCAGATATTTGTGGAGGAGTGAGGTGGTGGTGGTAGTGGCTGTGCTTTAGAGTCAGTGAGTCTGGGACAGGATCACATCTGCCCCACTCGCTAACGGAGTTACCCTCAGCTCAAGGTCAGCAGGCACCGATTTCTTTGCCGTCTGGTGGGGCCAAGGGCAAATGCCTATCTCAAAAAGCTTTGGGAAGATCAAAAATGAAAATACTTAAGTGTTTTTTTGCAGATTTGGAAAAGGCTGAAAGAAGTTTTATTAAAATGTGAGCAATATACCTCAATAAAGTTGTTTTCCTATATAAGACAAATAAAACTGTGTTGTGATTTCACAACAAGTGTTGATTTTTTTCTTCATTATATTTTTCTGTATTCCAGATTTTCTGTCATCAGAAAACCAGACATCCATAAGTGCTATTTAGAAATATGTTAGTACTGCCTTCAAATTATTACTGTTGGCTAATATTGCCTTCTCTGGGTTACTGAGGTATGTGAATTCACAGCTGCAGCATAGCTGACTTGACTATGGACAGACTAGAGTGAACGTGTATGTCATTTCTTACGATGTGCCCATGGATTCAGGTCTAGTGCCCCATCCCCAGGAAGCCTTTGGCCCTTCAGATGCTTCTCCTCTGAGCTCCTGCAGCTCCTGGGCTGCCCCTAGCAGTTATCACACTGTTTTGCGGTTTTCTCCACCACTAGACTGTGGTCTCCTCTAGGTCCAGGACTGAATTTTATTCATCTCCAGGTCAGTGTCTAGCATTGTCTTGTAAATGCTGTCTTTATTCATGTTGCCCAGCTTCTACCACACGGCTACTGGAAGTTCTCAAGCTCATAACACCGTAGCTTCTACAACAGAGAGCAACTGACTGTGCTTTCTCCTTTCTGTTTTCAAAGCCCTGGGAAAGAATTCTGATTAGTTTCATTTGGGTCAAGTGTACCTACATCCCTTATTGAACCAACTATACCCATGGAGAGGTATATTACAGTGATCTCAGCTTTGGTCAAGTGCTCATTCCCAGAGGAATCTGTTGTGTGGCCAATAGGGTAGGATCTGTACAACTATGACAGGTCTTATTTAAATCAATTAGTTACAGTGGAGAAGAGAATGAATCAGTTAGGAATGCTTTCAGCTGCAGTGACAATGCAAAAAAGCTTTTATTTAAATCAGTTAGTTGCAGTGGGGAAGAAGCATGTATCAGGAATGCATTTGCAAGGGAGCAAAAATTGGTTCTTGGGGGATGAAAAAGATCTTAGATATTACAATCATTTGTGGCCTTCTAAAGCCCATCCTTATGTAACAGCATAAGTAGATACACAATCTGTCTGTGGTATTGAAATTTCACAGTGGCAGGGAAAAGGAAAAGACTGTCTGGAAAGGGTCTTTAGTGGGGGCGATAGTGAAAAAAAAGTTTGAGAGTGATTTATGATGACAATAATCATACCTAACTTATTTAGTAGTTATGCACCAGGAACTGTTATGAATGCCTTACATATACTATATTAAATCATTTCACCATATATCCATTTGACAGTGACCAAAACACAAATAGTCTTGATTTCCCACTCTCACACCCCTAAATTACAAGTACAAAGATGATTTGACCATGTCACCTTCAGCATATCTTTAATTCTTTGGACTTTTCCCTCATGCTAGCTGCCTCATGGTTGTAGGATAGTTGCTGCATCTCTGGACGTTACATTCTCCTTTGATGCTGGAAGAATTGGTGAGAAGAGCATGATGAGATTTTTTGTTTTGTTTTTTAAATGAGAGGAGCAAAACCTTTCCCAGGAATCTTCTCTTCCTACTATACTTCTGCTTAGGTCTTATTGGCTGGAATTAAGTCCCATGGCCACTCTTAGCAGCAAGAAGCAGGGAAAGTGGAAAACAAGATTATCATGGTTGGCTTAAACCTGCACATTCCAATATGATAGTTACTAGCTATATGGCTATTTAAATTTTTTTAGAGAGATATAATTCATATACCCTAAAATTCACCATTTTATGTATACAGTATAGTATTTCTAGTATATTCACAGGATTATGCAACCATACCCCAGTATCCGATTCCAAAACATTTTCTTCGCCCTCAAAAGAAATCTCATATCCGTAGCAGTAAGTCCTCATATCCCTCTACACCTAGCCATTGGCAACCACTAGCCTACTTTCTTTCTCTATGGATTTTCCTGGACATTTTGTTTGGCTTCTTTCACTTGGCATAATTTTTTCAGGGTTCATCTATGTTGTAGTATGTGCCAGTAATTTTTTTATCAGTTCCTGTTTTAATTGATAATACTCTGTTGCATGGATGTATCCTATTTTGTTTATCCATTCATCTGTTGATGGACATTTAGATTGTTTCACTTTTTAGTTACTGTGACTAATGCTGCTGTGAACACTGATTGATGTACAAGTTTTTATATCAACATAGTTTTGATTTTTCTTTGAATTCTCTTGAGCCTATTAGAAGGAGTGGAATTGTTGGGTTTTATGGTAACACCATGTTTAACCCTTTGAGGAAATGTCAAACTGTTTTCCAAAGTGGCTACACATTTTGTACATCCTGGTAGGAACATGTAAGGATTCCAATTTCTCCACATCCTTGTGAGCACTTGTTATTTTTTGTTTGTTTTTATTATAACCATCTTAGTGGGTGTGAAGTGGTATCTCATTGTGGTTTTGGTTTGCCTTTATGTAATGACTACTAATGTTGAGAATATTTAATGTGCCTATTTTCCATTTGTATATATTCTTTGCAGAAATGTCTGTTCAGATCATATGCCCATTATAAAATTGGATTGTCTTTTTATTGTTGAATTATAATAGGTACTTAAATTTAAATTAATTAACTTTAAGTAAAATAGAAAACTTAGTTCCTCAGTCATACTGGCCACATTTCAAGTGCTCAGTTGCTGTGTGTGGATAGTGGCTATGTTATTGGACAGTTGCAGATAAAGATAATTTACATGATTGCAGAAACTTCTGTTGGACAGCACTGGCTTAGAACCACCATGATTGATCACTTATAGCTGGGCATATGACTTCTCTAAATAAAATTGAGGTTTTGTTAAGCTAAGGAAGGATTGGTACTCCAGAAAGAGTGAGGTGTCCTGGTCCCAGAAAAGGAGGTTATGCAGACTCAGTGTATAACTCCTAAAGATGCATCAGAGTTTACCAAGGGAAGAACTGGGGCAGGGGTTGAGTGGGAGGGCAAAATTCTAGACCAGGGCTTGGCAGATGTCTTTTGCAAAGGGTCAGATAGTAAATATTTTGGCTTTGCTGACTATATGATATCTGTTTCAACTATTGAACTGTAACCAAAAAGTGTCTGAGACAGATTTCAATCGATTTAGAGAGGTTTATTTTGCCAAGGTTGAGGAAGCACCCGAGAAAATAAACACAAGTTACGTTAGGATCTGTGACTGGTGTTTTGTCCAAAGAGGATTGTGAGGACTTCAGGATTTAAAAGGGAAAGAGTGAGCAGGAAGGGAAGGAGGAAAGAAAAAAAAAAGTTTGAGGGGCATAGGCGATGAGGCAAGTGGTTACATTCTTGTGAGGCTTTGATTAGTGCTCACCAAATCCACAGTTTACATGTGAAAAGAGGAGTGGGGGAAAGTCATTTATGCTCAGTAAATCTACATTTTACGTAAGATAAAGGAAGCATGTGAAGTTACAGCAACCCATTTGAGAACAAAAGGATGGCAGTTTTTTGATTTTTTCTTTTTTTGTGTGTGTGTGTGTGACTCAGTTCCCAAGCTTAACTTTTCTCTTTAACATAGTGAGTTTGGGGTCCAAAGATTTTATTTTCCTTTCACACAACTTTGTCCTTATAGTGAAAAAGCAGCCTAAGACAGGCCATAAATGAATGGACATGGCTGTGTTCTAATGGAACTTTATTTACAAAAACTGGCAGCAGGCACATTTGGGCTACAGGCCAGGGTTTCCTAGGGACAATACATAGAAAAGTATGGAAGCCAGAAGGGGCCTGGCATACTGAAATAAAGAGAATGGTAAGACGTTTGGTATGGCTGAAAACTGGCTGTAGGAGCTATGGCTGTAGAGAAGGCTAGGAATAGAGACTGGAACCAGATTATAAAGGGTCCGCAATGCATATCAATGTTGTTTTGTTCTGGTTGGTGGTGGTGGTTGTGGTGCTAGTGGCAGTGGTGGTTTTCTAAAATCCTCTAAGTGGCAAGAAGCCGTCAAATATTTTTAAGTAGGACATTATATGATTATGGCTTTTTAGACAACCCTCTGGCAGCATTGTGAAAAGAATATTGGAGGAAATGAGGCTAGAGGTAAAAAAATACCAGTTAAGCTTTGTATTTTGTATTAAAATAAAGATCTGGTAATTATCTTGCTAATTGCATCAGTAGAGACATAGACCACCAAGCTGATAATTCTTATCCTGACTAACCTACTCACTATGAGCTGAGTAAAAAGCAGTATTGATTTAAATGAGTTATGAAGAGTGGGGCTTGGATATGCTCTTTTTATATCCCAGGGGAATCACCCTGGAAACCTAGAGAACTGGTTCCAAGTATTCATCTGAGAACATCTGTGACTCTCAGAAAGTTATGAGATTGGAGTTGTACGGGGAAACTCGCTGTGGCCTTGGAAGAGTTGACTTCTAAATGGGGTAGTGAACTTATTCTCCGTGGCTCAGTTCTAAAAGGCCCTAAGAGGAGAAAAGGATTCTTGATGAACTACTAATTGATGATTTTAGGTCCAGAGTTAAGCATAATATGGAGGTTTGCCTGAGAGTGTCTGCCGTCAGTGAAGATGAATTATCCATGTGGGCTTAGAAAATCACACATGCAAATTATGTGTCAATGGATTTTTTTTTCAACATGCTAATCCTAGCCTTTGAGTACACAGCATATTTTCAAAGCCAATTTTGCAAACAACTCTATGGTAAATGCTGCTAAGCTGTTGATAAGTTGGCTTTCCATTTGTAAGCCTATTAGTTCAGAATCTTCTGAAGTTTAATTCAAAATGAGATAATGTGTAGTGATTTGACAGTTTTCATTCTGTGACGATGCTCTTCAAGAAAGCATCTTGGCTTGTTCACTAGTTGAATCCTCACCAGTTCCTGAAATTATGAAATGTAAATTTGTTATAAGCAGCCGCTTTGGGCCCTTCACAAGGCAGAATTGTACCTTATCCCTGAGTGGAAATAAATGAACATCTCATGTGTGTAGCTTCTCTCTCTCTGTACATCCTGACTCCAAATGCTGTGAGGCACCAGAAAATGTCTCCTGAATCTGATTTTGGGTGGCTGGATCAATGTCCAGAGGGAATTAGGAATTTTTCCAATGGTGGTACAGATAGAGGTGATAACATTAGAAAAGACTGACCCTTGACAAGACCCACATTAGTGAAGTCGTTATTCCCAAGGAGTTGGGTATGTACTTCCCACGTGTTGTGAAAACAGGGCTCTATTACCTTGCCAGCAATACCCCAAAGGCAGAGGCTGTATTTGTCCTTGGATCTCAGTCTTTGACATTGTTTTGGGAAGGTATGATGAGAGGCATGAGGAAACCTCATCCATTTTGTGAGTCCAGTGTACTTAAACGGTAGAGACTGACTCCAGGGCATTTGGAGTTCACAGAATTTGTCAAATTATTTTTCAAGCTTGTAGGGTTCAAGACTTCCCCAAATGTATTTTTCCAAGTGCTTGTACCCTGGTGTCCATTAAGGGAAATGTACTCCATATGTTTCTAATTCTTCTACCCTGAAATGATCAAAATATTATATTGCTGAGATCTCTGAAGACTAGAAAGATCCTTTTCAATTTTTTTTTTCTCTTTGATGACACTAACAGAAATGGGTGATCCCAGTAATCACAAAGAGGCTCAAATTCACTCCCAAATGCCCGGCCACCAAGAAGCTTTGGACATAAGTATTTTTTGGGGGTATTTGTGCCAACTGCTGTTTTAGGACATGTTTCTGATAATGCTTTACACTTACCAGAAAAGCTGTTTTTGAAAAATCCAGTGTTGTCTTACAATCATTAATTTAAAAAAAAAAAGTTTCCCAAGTATTTTCTTAGAGCAAGGAGATCTCTTTCTGATGAAGAATACACTCTAGCCTAAAAAGCCACTTAGGTGGACCAGTTTCTTTGATTAACAAAAGTTACAAAGGGGAAAAGAAGAGTGTTAGAGAGGATACCTGTAACAAAAAGAGACAGGAGACATATGGAACACTCGTGGTGTGTCACCCTTATTTGAACCCTCATTCAAACAACAACTGTTAAGAAAAGTAAAACATAGGAGGCATATATCAATACAGAATGGCTATATGATGATATTAAGGAATTATTCTTTTTAATTATGATATTGATAATTAGCTATTTTTTGAAAGATACCTCCTTTTATAGATACATGCTGAAATATTTACAGAAAAATTTTTTAAAAGCCTGGAATTTGTTTAAAAAGAATCAGGGTGTGGTATAGTTAAAACTCCTCCCTCCCTCCATCTCTCCCTCTCCCCCTCTCTCCCTCTCCCCCTCTCTCCCTCTCTCCTTTTCTCCTTCCCTCACTCCCTTTTCTTCTTTTTTCCCTCCCCTCCTCCTTCCCCTCCTTTCTCCCCCACTGCCCCAGCTTCTCTTCCCTTCTGTTCTCTTTTTCTGGCCTTCATTTGGGCTGACAAGAAGAGGATGCATGTTTTATATCAGGTTGGCAGGTATACTTGAGATATATTGTCTTGGCAATACAAAGGCCTGACACTTCCTAGGGACCCAGATGGGTATTGTAGATGTTTAGGGCATGCCTTGACCTCTGAGTAGCCTTCTTGGGCTTGAGGTCTCATTTGACTAGACTACCACTCCACAGTCAGCCACTGTGGTCTGTTTTTTAAAAACGTTGCCATGATGAGAATGTGAAGGATTTGGGTTGAAGTTAAGGACACTTCCTTTTTATTATTAGTCTGGAGTTTTAAAGGAGATACCTGGGATCCCACCCTTACTTTGTTACTTTGATTTGGAGTCAGCCCTTGGCTTTGAGAGTGTGCTGTGATATTGGTCTGATTTAATCATTGCCTATGTAGAAAAAGAGATTAGATCACTGGATCCCAAACTAGCCTCAGAAAGTAAGTCATTGATGGCAAGAATCACCTGGAGAGATTTTCAGTTTAATTCTTAAAAAATTTAGTGACGATACTTGGATAACCCTCTGGGAATTCTGATTCAGTAGTCCTGGGTAGAAATAGAATCTAAATATCTGTAATTTTATCAGGTTTCTACACGATTCTCATGTTCCAATAGTTTGGTGATTTACCAGGTTCAATGCCTTTTAATAGATTCAGTTGCTCAGGAGCAGATTGAGGTTGTATTTCCATATAGTCCTACCTTGTAAAAAATGGATGTGTCAAGTTTTTTGTTGGTGTTATTGTTTTTAATTGTTATTTTGACTTGCTGGGCTGGGCGTGGTGATTCACGCCAGTAGTCCCAGCAACTTTGGGAGGCTGAATTGGGTGGATTGCTTGAGCCCAGGAGTTTGAGACCAGCCTGGGCAACATGGAAAAACCGATCTGTACTAAAAAACTGGAAAATTAGCCAGGTGAGGTAGTGCGTGCCTTTAGTCCCAGCTACTCAGGAGGCTGAGGTAGGAGGACTGCTTGAGCCCAGGAGGTTGAGGCTGCAGTGAGCTGTGATCATGCGCTGCACTCCGATTTGGGTGACAGCGAGACCCTGTCTCAAAGGAAAAAAAAAAAAAAGGTTACTTGCTTATGAATAAGACCTTCCATATAGCAGTTATTATATAAGCACTAGGTAAATATTAATAAATGGCAAATACTAAAAGGAAAGACAGGAAAAGGAAAGGCAACTGATATTTATTGAAGGCCTACTATTATAGTAAACTTGACTCATAATTTATATTTTCTTCTTTAATTTTAACCTTGGCATGCAATGATTATTACCCAATTTTGTATTCAGTAAAATTAAAGCCCAGAGAAGTTTAGTATTTTTCCTAGAGTCACATAGTAAACACGTGGCAGCAGGGGTGTTTGGATACTATTGTGCCAGGCAGCCTTTCCGAACACTCCAGCCTATTTCTCAATTCTTTCTTGGCTCCAGAGGATTGTGTAGCAGGAGGGGAAATCTGTTCAGAGATCAGGAAACTGGACCAATTGGGCAAGCTGCCAGAGCTTCCTTTACTGGATTGTACCAGCAAGTTTGTTTTTCTCTGTCCAATACTGGGTAAAGGTCCCACCGAAAGCCTTTGTCTCTGCTCAGAATGCCTGGTATGATCTCTGGGAAACTATTTGGCAAAGGAGTGTGGCAGCTGAAGCACAGAAGCCTCTCCTAGGTGGTTCACCCATATCTGATTTTTTTTTCTTTGGCACCTTGTAACAGACCTGAGAATGTTGAAATTTTGTGCCAACGTGGACACCATTCAGCATGTCAGATTTCTCTGATACCGTGAAGATCAATATGTTGGATGCAAAGGAAAAGTCCCAGCAATAGATTCCAGCCCTCACTGCCACTTACCTGGTATATTACAACAGCCTCCATACTGGTCTTCCTATCTGCAGCCTGTCCTCTGCTTTCCGGCCCACTTTTCTCAGGGGGATCCTCTTTCAAATAAAGGTCTGATTATGTTCCTCCAATATTAAACCCCTTCAGTGACTCCCCAGTTCTTGAGGAAAAAATGCTGAGTCTCTGAGCATAGCACTGAATACCCTTCCTGGTCTGGCCCTGTTTCTCCGCATGCTTCTCCCACTCCACCCAGCTTCTGGCAGGTCATACTACCGTGGCTCACCAAAGATGCCTTGGAAACCAGGTACTTTCATGTCTCTGTTTCTCCAGCTGGAGTTTCGTTCCTTCTTTGACCTGCCTGGCAAACTCCTATGCATTCTTTGATTCCTACTCCTTCATGAAGCCTTTCAGCAGTTTCTTTCTTAGCACAACTCTACCACCTTGTCTCACCTGTTCACAGACATCTGCCTGCCTCCCTCTCTAGGCTATGGTGCCCTCCAAGGGGAGGCAAGGTGTTGTTTTCAAATCATTCACAGTACTTACTACATAGGCCACTTACAGTCAGTGTGTAATAACTGAAGGAGGACTTGAGTGAATAGGCAAATAAAGATGGTTACCATGATAGGCCGAGATCTGAAAAGAAGCTAATAATCAATGCATGAAGATGTGTGAGGAACTTGTGTGTCTTCAGTACCATTCTAAATACCATACAAATACAGGTGCCGCCAGAGTGCTTGCACATGGCAGCTTCACAGCCCATTTGAGAAGTAGAATTAATACATGTGAAGAATGAGGCCGGGCACTGTGGCTCACGCCTGTAATCCCAGCACTCTGGGAGGCCGAGGCAGGCGAATCATGAGGTCAAGAGATTGAAACTGTCCTGCTCAACATGGTGAAACCCCGTCTCTATTAAAAATACAAAAATTAGCTGGACGTGGTGGCACACGCCTGTAATTCCAGCTACTCGGGAAGCTGAGGCAGGAGAATCGCTTGAACCCGAGAGGCAGAGGTTGCAGTGAGCCAAAATCGCGCCACTGCACTCCAGCCTGGCGACAGAGTGAGACTCTGTCTCTTAAAAAATAAATAAATAAAATAAAAGAATGAGTAAGAAAACCAAGAAAATATGCAATTTAGTTCAGCTTGTTTGGTGCTGGTAATACTTTATTTTTCATGTGTCGATTTTTGATCTCCACCTTGCACTGTGAGCTCCCTGAGGACAGGGACTTTGTCTTGGCAATTATGTCTTCACACTTGGCATACAGTCAGTTTTCAAGATATGTTTGTTCAATGAATAAATGGATGGTAGGCACCATTCAGTGCTGTTTAGGGTCAAAGGAAGGCATGATTTGTGTGGGTTGAAGTGGTCAAGGAGGGCTTCACACATAAGCCAGTTATGAAGGATATAGGCATTGAAGAAGCACTAAAACTGGTTGTGAGCTTTACTCTTCAGAGAGTCACAGTTTTAGAAAAGCTCTTGCTCTATTGGAAAGAATATGGGTTTTAGACCAAATACATCTAGAATCAAATTTGGACTCTTTCCCTTATCTGCTATGTGATCTTGAGATCTCTGAGTTTCAGTTTCCTTGCCCATAAAATGAAATCAATATTACTTCCCTTAGAATATGCTTGTGAGCCGTAAAAGCGATATCATATATAAAGCATGTAGCATAATGCCTAGCGTACATTAGGCTCTCAATAAATGGTAAGTAAAAGCTGATATATAGGTATAGTGTGTCTGAAATACCTGGGAAACATGGATTATTTGGATGACGTAGTAACATTTGATTAAATTTGCATGATTATTATATTGGCACATAACAATTAGAATTATAATAGATTCCAGTATTTTTATGGCCTTTTAAGTGTGTTTTGGGGATTTCTATCACATTTCTTTACTTTTTTAACATTGGAAAATTGGAAATGGATATTTGCCCCCAAATTGTCTGATATATAGATCTCGCCCTTCCCATTACACTTGTGAAGGGAAGGCTTTTCTGGCAGGAGGAGCATAATGCGTAGAGGAGGGAAAGGGAAATGAGCTTTCCATTTTGGGAGAAAAATTAGAGCTACTCTTCCAGTGACAAACCGCATTGCCTGGCTTTCCTTCTGCAGGCTCTGCCTCATGCCTGTGTTCCTATAGACATTGGAGTTAAAGCTCTCATTCATGGTCATGATTCTCGCCTCTGTCTAATTCTTTTACTTTGTCGTGTACCATCTCTCCTTTTCCCACTGTTTTTTCCAGCCACCTCTGTTTCTTTTGGTTTCCTTGAGCATGTCAAGTTCTTTTCTGGCCTATGTTCTTTGAATTTACTGTTCCCTTTGACAGACATTCTTTTCCTCTGGCTCTTTTCATTTTTCAGAAAATCAGCTGACTCCTTACCCTGTGGTGGTATTGGAGCCAAATAATGGAATTGATTTTTCAGTGTTTATTCCACATAATTCCAAGGAATATGATTTTAAGAGTGTTCACAATTCATATTTTTTTTTAATTTTTGAAATTGAATAAGTTTCAAATACGAAAATTTAGGAACATGATACAAAACTTTTCTCTGTGCACCACTGGAGTACTGCTTTTGAAATCAATTCTCTCTGTCCTGGATTACCCTTAGAGCTCCTGTCTCCTGCATGGAGGAGGGTGGAGGGCATTTAACATGTCCATCTCTCACCCCATTCTACCTGAGCTTCCAGCACCACCACCTCTGGGCAGTTCCGCTTTTAGTCAGCAGCTCCCAGTTCCCATAATTTTGACTTCTGTCCTTGCTAGTCCAGAAGAAATGGCTCTTCTGGGATTGAATTCCTCCCTTTCCCCAGCAGAAATGGATTGGGGCAGAGGAATTGCGGAGCTCCATGGCATAGAGGGTCCTGGAAGGCTTGTCATTAGGGTATCCAGGGTGGGAAGGGGAGTGAAGGGAGGGGAAGGAGGAAGGAATTGAGTTGGGAAGAGTCAAGGAGGATGAATGAAGTTGCTGACTGATGTCTGGAATAACATTATTTCACCCTCAAAAATACCAGTAATTCAGGACTGAAAAATAAATTTCACAATATGTTTTAATTTCAAAAAGTGATAGTGTATTTGACATTCTTATCCAGCCTGGTCTCACCTCAGGAGTTCCCCCATTGGAGAGGCCATCCCTGAATTTCTAACTCACAGGCCTCCCCTACGTTAATATATTTATGTCCTCCTGGCCCTTGTTTACTTTTTACTTGTTTACTTTTGCTTTTGTTTACTTGTTTACTTTTGCTCCATGAAGTCAGGGACCTGCCTGCTTGCTCCGCAATCCCTAGAACTGTGTCTAGAACCTTAGTTGGTTGCAGTAAATATTTGTTGAATGGATGGATGAGATGGTTGTAGCAATCTAAGTTGCTTTGGATGAGATTAACACTGAAAAAAAAAAAAAAACTGGTTGCCTGCAATTCTGTCAGCCAGTCCAGGCAATGCTAATACAGCTTTGATTATTATGATCATGATTATTATTTTGTTTTGAAACCTTTTTCAGAGGCCAAGCATGCTGGGGACTTGAGGGACATAAAAATCTTTCAACTGATTATGCCACCTGCAAACAGGATAAGCCTGACTTTCTACCTCACCCACCTCTTGCTATCACAGATATGAATCAACGAACACACAAAAAAGGTTTTCAATTCTCCCTTTGGAAAGAGGGCACATTTAATATTCTGAGTCAGGCAAGGAAAGACTCTAGCCACAAAGACAGCTGGGAACTCAGGTCCATAGCAGGCACCCAGGACGGAGGTGAAGAGAAGGCGCCTCCCTGTCTGGTGACAGCAGCTGGGGCCCTTGCTGCCTCCCTCCCCACAAAAATCCAGTTGGGACCAGTGCATGCTGGGAATCTGCCTGCCTGACAGAAACAGATGGCCTCAGGTGGTGACTGATCTCTTGGTGACACTAACTGCATAGCTGCTGCTTTACTCATGACCGAATGAGACACGAGATGGCGGAGGTAAGAGTTGGTTACCTTGCCGTCTCCTCCTCCAGTTCTATCTATATCTCTTCTATTTTCTTAGGTCTCTCTGCTCCCTGGTGTGTAAGTGGACATATTCAGCAGAGAAAGGCTGGGACGACAGTTTCTGGAAAATGATTGGTTTGGAAGACTTTGTTGCAGATAATTACAGCAAAATAGGTAAAAGAATAAAACATCTGTAGAGTGATTATGATGGTGTTTGTTTTTTCTCATGTCTACCCAGGAAACCAAGTGCTACCTCCTGGAGCTTCTCTTGGAAATGGGCTCACACCAGAGGCAGCAAGAGACCTTGGCCTTCTCCCTGGGATTGCGGTCGCAGCTTCACTCATTGATGCCCATGCAGGAGGACTAGGTAATCTCTTATTTGTTGCCTACAGCCAAAACAGAGGATTTGTTTTTGTTTTCCTTTCTCACAGGAGTGATTGGGGCAGATGTGAGAGGGCACGGCCTCATCTGTGAGGGGCAGCCAGTGACGTCACGGCTGGCTGTCATCTGTGGAACGTCTTCTTGTCACATGGGGGTGAGTCCACTGAGCACAAAGGCAAGGCCACCTGTTTTCACATATTTTCCATCTTTCTTTCCAGATCAGCAAAGACCCGATTTTTGTACCAGGCGTCTGGGGGCCTTATTTCTCAGCCATGGTACCTGGGTTCTGGCTGAATGAAGGTGGTCAGAGCGTTACTGGAAAATTGGTAAGTTGACACTTTCTCAATAGGGTCATGGATATAAAATTGACCCATGTCTCTTATTTTTCAGATAGACCACATGGTACAAGGCCATGCTGCTTTTCCAGAACTACAAGTAAAGGCCACAGCCAGGTAACTGCTGTCTCTGTTCCCTCTAAAATTTTCCCTTTAAAAATAAAATTCACTTCTCTTCCAGATGCCAGAGTATATATGCATATTTGAACAGTCACCTGGATCTGATTAAGAAGGCTCAGCCTGTGGGTTTCCTTACTGTTGATTTACATGTTTGGCCAGATTTCCATGGCAACCGGTCTCCCTTAGCAGATCTGACACTAAAGGGCATGGTAAGTAACAGCTAGTCCTTGCACATGGGTGAATAAAAAAAGAAAATTTTCTCGGATTTCTCAGAGAACCACTGGATATCTGTATATTCCGGCTTTGGCAGCGTTGCACTCTCCCAGTTCTCTACTCTCCCCTCAGGTGACTCTTTTCTTGCATTGTTAAACATTTACATCTTCTTCTTTTCTTCCCTTCATGCCTGCAGGTCACCGGATTGAAACTGTCTCAGGACCTTGATGATCTTGCCATTCTCTACCTGGCCACAGTTCAAGCCATTGCTGTAAGATACTGTAATGCCATTTTTAAAGAGACTACTGATGCTATCTTCTGCTTTTCCTTTCAAGTTGGGGACTCGCTTCATTATAGAAGCCATGGAGGCAGCAGGGCACTCAATCAGTACTCTTTTCCTATGTGGAGGCCTCAGCAAGAATCCCCTTTTTGTGCAAATGCATGCGGACATTACTGGTAAGTCTGGGAAAGAGGAGAGAAGGTCACTTCCCTAACCAAGGTGTGGCCTTGTCCTGCGCAGGCATGCCTGTGGTCCTGTCGCAAGAGGTGGAGTCCGTTCTTGTGGGTGCTGCTGTTCTGGGTGCCTGTGCCTCAGGGGATTTCGCTTCTGTACAGGTATGTGAAGACCAGGGGGTGGGCTGTGGCTCCTCAGCTGTCTATGTTGTTTTCCATTTAATAGGAAGCAATGGCAAAAATGAGCAAAGTTGGGAAAGTTGTGTTCCCGAGACTACAGGATAAAAAGTAAGTGTGTATTTTTTATATGTACAGTGCTAGATCATTCAACATATTTATATTTCTCCCACAGATACTATGATAAGAAATACCAAGTATTCCTGAAGCTGGTTGAACACCAGAAGGAGTATTTGGCGATCATGAATGATGACTGAACAGGGCTTGCAGGTGCTGATGCCAGAAGCTTCTGTGCCATTGCATTAAAGACTTGTCATTTGATCCATGTTCAAGACCCTTGAGGTATTGTTTCATCATTTCTGTATTGTCTTTCAATAAAGAAAACAAACATGTGCAACCAGAATTAGAGTCTTCATTTCAAAATACCGCTATTAT